TCTCTCTCCAATTGATATAGTTGAAGTGCAATAACTAATATGCACTTAAACTGTCCAAAGTAACAGAACTAGTCCACTACCGCTAGGCCATGAGCAAGTCTTCCAGGGGTAAGAAAGGAAAACCCACCCTGGTGTGCAGCCCGATCAGCAACAAGGAAAAAGTTGCTCAGTGCAAGTCTACTCTCCTGTTTGGAGCCTTGTGGTTATGCTGGGTTATACTTGGTTGTGCAGGTGTAAACTGCTGAAGTGGGAAATTAAGTGTGGTGACCAAAAGTGTGATGCTCAAAGGAGTGAGGAAAGGCAAAATGAGCAGAGTGGGGAAGAGGAGCAGCAGAAACCTCCCAGAGCAGATGAGCAGCAGGGCCATCAAAGAAGGACTGGTTTCCTTCTCACATAACCAAGGCCAGTCCCTGGGAACCACAGTTCAGACTTCACATATTTGTAGCAGTAAAGGCTTGATGTTGGCAAGTTTATTTCCCAGACACCTGTTCCCGCAGGTAACAGCAGCCAGAGCAGCTGCCGTGAGTGACTCTGAGGTCGTCTCTCTCAAAGGTCCCGAGCTGGAAGGATTTGGAGAAGCGCAAACCCCAAACCCAGGTTCTTCTCCATGGGGCCCCGGGATACGTTGGAAAATCTAACCAAAGCAGGAAAAACTGGCGGGCCTGGAGAACGGGGCAGAGATGGAACAGAAGTCCCCGTTGACTTCAGGCATCCCCTGTCTTTCCCATCCTGAGCCAGGAGAAAAGTCCGCTTCCTGCAGACGACCTCAGACCAAGCAAGGTGCCCGCCGAGTCTCTCCTTGCAGGTCCGGCCCACGATTTCCACTCATCTCTTTCCCCCGGGCGCGGGGCGGCGGCAGGCGGGGTCACCAGATCCCCCTAGCCCGGGCCCCTCCAGGCGCCAGGGACGCTGACGCTCGCGCTCTTCCTCTCTCGCCTCCCCTCCCCACCTCTCCGCTCCTTCGTCCAGTCCCTCCCCCAGCCTCGGCGCAGGGGGGCCGGGCTTGGCTCCGCGAGGCCCGTGCATTCCAGAGAGCCCAGCGAGCTAGAGCAACAAAGGAGCCGGGTCGCCGGCGGGGAGAGTTCGGGGGGCTGCGGCGCGCTGGGGCGAAGGTGGCTGCTGGGCCGCGGGCTGGCGCGGGGGCGGAGCCGGAGCTGCACTCGCACCCCCGGCCCGCGTCTGGCCTCCCTCGCGGGGCGGGGAGGTGGCTTTAATGGTGGGAGAGGGAATGGGGCTGGGGATTGGGGGCCCAGGGGTCTCCTAGGGCTGAAGACAACTTGGATTGCGAGGCTAGGGCTTGGGGAGTCGTGCATCCCGTTCCGGGCCTCCGCAGCCCAACATGGGCCCCGGGTTCCAAAGTTTGCGAAGTTGGGCGCCGAGGGGCCGGGGCGCGCGGAGCGTCCGGGGGGGCCCGGGCCCGGATTCTCTGGGCGCACAGGTCGCCTGAGCCGCCTCCGCGGCCGCCGAGGTCGTGCGTGTGGCCGGGGGGCTCCGAGGAGCAGGCGGGGGCGCCGGGGCTTTTGCTGAGTTGGCGGGGTTGGCCATGGCCGCTGCCCGCCCAGCGCGGGGGCCGGAGCTCCCGCTCCTGGGGCTGCTGCTGCTGCTGCTGCTGGGGGACCCGGGCCGGGGGGCGGCCTCGAGCGGGAACGCGACCGGGCCTGGGCCTCGGAGCGCGGGCGGGAGCGCGAGGAGGAGCGCGGCGGTGACTGGCCCTCCGCCGCCGCTGAGCCACTGCGGCCGGGCTGCCCCCTGCGAGCCGCTGCGCTACAACGTGTGCCTGGGCTCGGTGCTGCCCTACGGGGCCACCTCCACACTGCTGGCCGGAGACTCGGACTCCCAGGAGGAAGCGCACGGCAAGCTCGTGCTCTGGTCGGGTAAGTGCGGCGGAGCCGGGTCTGGGGGGCGGGACAACATTTTTCCCCTCTCCGCACTGGACAGAGCCTCTTCTGTTCCTCTCCATCTGACTTCCTGCTTCCTCCTCTGGCTTTGGAGTGCCTGGCTCCTCTGACTACCTCTTCTTAAGCCCCCATCTCTTCTCTCTCACTCCGCTTGGTAAGAGGAACAAGGGTTCTGGGGTCTGGGCAGGCCTTCACTGCAATGCTGTTGCCACCCCCAGGCCTCCGGAATGCCCCCCGCTGCTGGGCAGTGATCCAGCCCCTGCTGTGTGCCGTATACATGCCCAAGTGTGAGAATGACCGGGTGGAGCTGCCCAGCCGTACCCTCTGCCAGGCCACCCGAGGCCCCTGTGCCATCGTGGAGAGGGAGCGGGGCTGGCCTGACTTCCTGCGCTGCACTCCTGACCGCTTCCCTGAAGGCTGCACGGTGAGTGCTCTGTGAGACAAGGTCCAGGCTCTTTGACACCGTCTTTTCCCATCCCTGGTGCCAGAATGAGGTGCAGAACATCAAGTTCAACAGTTCAGGCCAGTGCGAAGTGCCCTTGGTTCGGACAGACAACCCCAAGAGCTGGTACGAGGACGTGGAGGGCTGCGGCATCCAGTGCCAGAACCCGCTCTTCACAGAGGCTGAGCACCAGGACATGCACAGCTACATCGCGGCCTTCGGGGCCGTCACGGGCCTCTGCACGCTCTTCACCCTGGTCAGCCGCGGGAGGGCAGGCCCGGGGGGCCCACCTCACAGAATGGCCCACTTCTCTCTTCTAGGCCACATTCGTGGCTGACTGGCGGAACTCGAATCGCTACCCTGCTGTTATTCTCTTCTACGTCAATGCGTGCTTCTTTGTGGGCAGCATTGGCTGGCTGGCCCAGTTCATGGATGGTGCCCGCCGAGAGATCGTCTGCCGTGCAGATGGCACCATGAGGCTTGGGGAGCCCACGTAGGTGTCTTGGGGACCCAGAGGTGAAGGTACGCCTCAAGTGACACCTCACCTCTCTGCACAGCTCCAATGAGACTCTGTCCTGCGTCATCATCTTTGTCATCGTGTACTACGCCCTGATGGCTGGTGTGGTTTGGTTTGTGGTCCTCACCTATGCCTGGCACACTTCCTTCAAAGCCCTGGGCACCACCTACCAGCCTCTCTCGGGCAAGACCTCCTACTTCCACCTGCTCACCTGGTCACTCCCCTTTGTCCTCACTGTGGCAATCCTTGCTGTGGCGCAGGTATAGTGACTGGTAGGAACGGGAGACCTGGACCCACCTTCTGTCCCACCCCTTCCTGCTGCAGGTGGATGGGGACTCTGTGAGTGGGATTTGTTTTGTGGGCTACAAGAACTACCGATACCGTGCGGGCTTCGTGCTGGCCCCAATCGGCCTGGTGCTCATCGTGGGAGGCTACTTCCTCATCCGAGGTGAGTGAAGACCAGGCCAGGACCAGTTGGGCCTGCTAATGTCTGAGGTCCCCCTTCTGTTCAGGAGTCATGACTCTGTTCTCCATCAAGAGCAACCACCCCGGGCTGCTGAGTGAGAAGGCTGCCAGCAAGATCAACGAGACCATGCTGCGCCTGGGTGAGTGGCCCCGGGGGACTTCGGTCTGAGGTGTAACGTCCTGTCCTGCCCCTGTCCTCCACAGGCATTTTTGGCTTCCTGGCCTTTGGCTTTGTGCTCATTACCTTCAGCTGCCACTTCTACGACTTCTTCAACCAGGCTGAGTGGGAGCGCAGCTTCCGGGACTATGTGCTGTGAGTGAGGGGCATGGAGGCGGCAGTGCTGGAAGCCTCACCTGTCTACGTTCCCTCACTGTAGATGTCAGGCCAATGTGACCATCGGGCTGCCCACCAAGCAGCCCATCCCTGACTGTGAGATCAAGAATCGCCCGAGCCTTCTGGTGGAGAAGATCAACCTGTTTGCCATGTTTGGAACTGGCATCGCCATGAGCACCTGGGTCTGGACCAAGGCCACGCTGCTCATCTGGAGGCGTACCTGGTGCAGGTGGGCATGGCAGCCAGCCCCTCCTGCCCTGCTCACGCTCCTTCCCTATCCCTTCTGCTCTCAGGTTGACTGGGCAGAGTGACGATGAGCCAAAGCGGATCAAGAAGAGCAAGATGATTGCCAAGGCCTTCTCTAAGCGGCACGAGCTCCTGCAGAACCCAGGCCAGGAGCTGTCCTTCAGCATGCACACTGTGTCCCACGACGGGCCCGTGGGTGAGCCTCACCCCTCCTCTACCGGAGCCGCCTCCTTCTCCTTTCCTTCCTTCCATTCCCACAGCGGGCTTGGCCTTTGACCTCAATGAGCCCTCAGCTGATGTCTCCTCTGCCTGGGCCCAGCATGTCACCAAGATGGTGGCTCGGAGAGGAGCCATACTGCCCCAGGATATTTCTGTCACCCCTGTGGCAACTCCAGGTATGAGAGTTCAAGCTTCTGGAGGAAGGTGGCCCCAGGCTCGTGTTGTCTCTCCTCCTGTCAGTGCCCCCAGAGGAACAAGCCAACCTGTGGCTGGTTGAGGCAGAGATCTCCCCAGAGCTGCAGAAGCGCCTGGGCCGGAAGAAGAAGAGGAGGAAGAGGAAGAAGGAGGTGTGCCCGCTGGCGCCGCCCCCTGAGCTTCACCCCCCTGCCCCTGCCCCCAGTACCATTCCTCGACTGCCTCAGCTGCCCCGGCAGAAATGCCTGGTGGCTGCAGGTGCCTGGGGAGCTGGGGACTCTTGCCGACAGGGAGCGTGGACCCTGGTCTCCAACCCATTCTGCCCAGAGCCCAGTCCCCCTCAGGATCCATTTCTGCCCAGTGCACCGGCCCCCGTGGCATGGGCTCATGGCCGCCGACAGGGCCTGGGGCCTATTCACTCCCGCACCAACCTGATGGACACAGAACTCATGGATGCAGACTCGGACTTCTGAGCCTGCAGAGCAGGACCTGGGACAGGAAAGAGAGGAACCAATACCTTCAAGGCTCTTCTTCCTCACCGAGCATGCTTCCCTAGGATCCCGTCTTCCAGAGAACCTGTGGGCTGACTGCCCTCCGAAGAGAGTTCTGGATGTCTGGCTCAAAGCAGCAGGACTGTGGGAAAGAGCCTAACATCTCCATGGGGAGGCCTCACCCCAGGGACAGGGCCCTGGAGCTCAGGGTCCTTGTTTCTGCCCTGCCAGCTGCAGCCTGGTTGGCAGCATCTGCTCCATCGGGGCAGGGGGTATGCAGAGCTTGTGGTGGGGCAGGAACGGTGGAGGCAGAGGTGACAGTTCCCAGAGTGGGCTTTGGTGGCCAGGGAGGCAGCCTAGCCTATGTCTGGCAGATGAGGGCTGGCTGCCGTTTTCTGGGCTGATGGGTGCCCTTTCCTGGCAGTCTCAGTCCAAAAGTGTTGACTGTGTCATTAGTCCTTTGTCTAAGTAGGGCCAGGGCACCGTATTCCTCTCCCAGGTGTTTGTGGGGCTGGAAGGACCTGCTCCCACAGGGGCCATGTCCTCTCTTAATAGGTGGCACTACCCCAAACCCATCTTTTGTTCTCCTATATCCTCCTTCTTCTGTTCCATTTCAGTTCAGTTTCAGCGGTGCCAACCTCTTTGCGTTTCCTTTTTGTTGATGAGGACCCAGAGCTGCTGCACACACTCACCTCTAACCCCCTCCCCTCGCTGCTGGGCCCCATCTCCACAGGAGAGACTGGTTCAGCTCTAGGGCCTCAGTCTGGAGTGGGATAGGAGCAGTGAGTGACAAAGCCTCTGAAAGATGCATCATCTCTTCCTCACACCCATTTAGTGGGGGATGGGTCCTCTAGACTTGAGGGGCTACCCTGGGAAGCTGCCGTAGCTTCAGCCAGGCAAGAAAGCTTCCTTCAACCTGCATAGCCGGTGGGTGAGGAGATTCCCACCTTCCATAGCCTCCAAACATGTTCCCAAGGCCCCACTTTCAAGAATCAGACAGCAGGAAGCCATAGATGCTGGCTGGGTTCCAGGTTATGGGGAGAAGAAATACAGTCAATAAAAGGTTTTTGTATAAACTCTTGGTGTGTTTTTCCTTTTTTTTTTCTTT